ATGGCTGGAGGAGGGAAGGAAGGAGGCTGGAGGATGGGAGGGGGATCATCTCATGTTTCAAACTGTTGATTTCCAGTTTCCACCTGGTAACAGCCTAGGGGCCAGAGCATAATGATACAAGTCAAAACACAGAGACCTACACAGAGACAACTAACAGCATCCAGCAAGGGAATTATAAAAGCTCAAAAAAGATTTCCAGTGGCTAAATAAATACCTTTCCTTGTAGTTGCACTTGTTTTTCTTTTCATTTACTGAAATTTGGAAAGACACATAGACTCTATTGCCTTTTCAAAGTTCTAGTTTACATAAAAGTATAATCTATGAAAATCAAATTTTTCATATATAGAGGATGAAACTATGTTGTGATCAACTACAGGTTATCTATGTATTTTATTTAAAAACTGGTGGACAGGGAGAAAGATTTTAAACTATGATTAATGAAAGTGATAGATGACATACTTTTCATATAAAACCATGACTTTCTTTCAGGACACTTTAGAAATATGTCCAAAATATACAGAAAAACTCCACAGCATAGTGCTTGAATTTACACAAACATTCCAAGGCAAGTAGGAATCCGAATGAGTAGTTTCACATAAGGCTACTCATTTATTTTTGCAGTCCACATTTAAAACAACTACAAGATTAATTTCATTCCATTTTTCTGGACTTACACATCCCAAAAGCAAGAAAAAAATGTCATTTTGGAAGTATAATAAATGCTACTTGTAAACAAGGCTAGAAAGGGTGGAGAATGAAATGAGATGGGGGGTGGGGAAACAAACCCTTTAGTTACAATATCTTAGGGAAATGAATCTACAATAAGACAAATTTCAAATCAAGTTGCTCCACTATACTGCATAAGCAGTTTAGAATCTTAAGCAGATGCAAAAAGAATAAAGCAAATGGGAGGAAAAAAAAGGCCGATAAAGTTTCTGGCTACAATACAAGAGACATATCATTACCATATGATCTAATGTGGGTGTCAGCCGGATTGTGTTCATTGAGGGAAACCTTATTTTTTAACTGTGCTATGGAGTAGAAGCAGGAGGTTTTCAACCTAGTCACAGAGCAGCACCTACCCCCTCCTCCTTTCCACACCTGCAAACTCTTTTACTTGGGCTGAATATTTAGTGTAATTACATCTCAGCTTTGAGGGCTCCTGTGGCAAATTCCCGGATTAAAAGGTATGGTTTTCAATAATTGTCCTGAACTCTGCTACTCTTCTTAAATCTCTCATTTGTTTCCTAGGTTCCCTGGTTGTGAAAATACATGAGATAAATCATGAAGGCCACTATCATCCTCCTTCTGCTTGCACAAGTTTCCTGGGCTGGACCGTTTCAACAGAGAGGCTTATTTGACTTTATGCTAGAAGATGAGGCTTCTGGGATAGGCCCAGAAGTTCCTGATGACCGCGACTTCGAGCCCTCCCTAGGCCCAGTGTGCCCCTTCCGCTGTCAATGCCATCTTCGAGTGGTCCAGTGTTCTGATTTGGGTGAGTGGGATGCAGTTTCTCTTTACCTACCTCTCACAGCACACTCCTATTACTCTTATGCTAGGTCTGGACAAAGTGCCAAAGGATCTTCCCCCTGACACAACTCTGCTAGACCTGCAAAACAACAAAATAACCGAAATCAAAGATGGAGACTTTAAGAACCTGAAGAACCTTCACGTAAGAACTATTTTTTTTTAACTCACAATAAGTTTAAAGAGATGTTTTTCTTCACTATCTACAGGCATTGATTCTTGTCAACAATAAAATTAGCAAAGTTAGTCCTGGAGCATTTACACCTTTGGTGAAGTTGGAACGACTTTATCTGTCCAAGAATCAGCTGAAGGAATTGCCAGAAAAAATGCCCAAAACTCTTCAGGAGCTGCGTGCCCATGAGAATGAGATCACCAAAGTGCGAAAAGTTACTTTCAATGGACTGAACCAGATGATTGTCATAGGTACAGACATTTTTATAACTTTAAGACCAAAACTCTAAAAGCCTTGCACTTATTACATTTGTAGAACTGGGCACCAATCCGCTGAAGAGCTCAGGAATTGAAAATGGGGCTTTCCAGGGAATGAAGAAGCTCTCCTACATCCGCATTGCTGATACCAATATCACCAGCATTCCTCAAGGTGATAGAAGATTCTCCAAAACATTTTGAAAAGCTAATTTAACATCTTTAATTCCACATTCCAGGTCTTCCTCCTTCCCTTACGGAATTACATCTTGATGGCAACAAAATCAGCAGAGTTGATGCAGCTAGCCTGAAAGGACTGAATAATTTGGCTAAGTAATAATATTCTTTCATGACATTCTATCAGAGTGTTTGCTTTCATTTCTGCTTTCTGTTGCAGGTTGGGATTGAGTTTCAACAGCATCTCTGCTGTTGACAATGGCTCTCTGGCCAACACGCCTCATCTGAGGGAGCTTCACTTGGACAACAACAAGCTTACCAGAGTACCTGGTGGGCTGGCAGAGCATAAGTACATCCAGGTAATGCAAAGCCACTGCTTATGTGAGGAATATAATAATTATTTTCTATCGTTTCATGTTGTAGGTTGTCTACCTTCATAACAACAATATCTCTGTAGTTGGATCAAGTGACTTCTGCCCACCTGGACACAACACCAAAAAGGCTTCTTATTCGGGTGTGAGTCTTTTCAGCAACCCGGTCCAGTACTGGGAGATACAGCCATCCACCTTCAGATGTGTCTACGTGCGCTCTGCCATTCAACTCGGAAACTATAAGTAATTCTCAAGAAAGCCCTCATTTTTATAACCTGGCAAAATCTTGTTAATGTCATTGCTAAAAAATAAATAAAAGCTAGATACTGGAAACCTAACTGCAATGTGGATGTTTTACCCACATGACTTATTATGCATAAAGCCAAATTTCCAGTTTAAGTAATTGCCTACAATAAAAAGAAATTTTGCCTGCCATTTTCAGAATCATCTTTTGAAGCTTTCTGTTGATGTTAACTGAGCTACTAGAGATATTCTTATTTCACTAAATGTAAAATTTGGAGTAAATATATATGTCAATATTTAGTAAAGCTTTTCTTTTTTAATTTCCAGGAAAAAATAAAAAGAGTATGAGTCTTCTGTAATTCATTGAGCAGTTAGCTCATTTGAGATAAAGTCAAATGCCAAACACTAGCTCTGTATTAATCCCCATCATTACTGGTAAAGCCTCATTTGAATGTGTGAATTCAATACAGGCTATGTAAAATTTTTACTAATGTCATTATTTTGAAAAAATAAATTTAAAAATACATTCAAAATTACTATTGTATACAAGCTTAATTGTTAATATTCCCTAAACACAATTTTATGAAGGGAGAAGACATTGGTTTGTTGACAATAACAGTACATCTTTTCAAGTTCTCAGCTATTTCTTCTACCTCTCCCTATCTTACATTTGAGTATGGTAACTTATGTCATCTATGTTGAATGTAAGCTTATAAAGCACAAAGCATACATTTCCTGACTGGTCTAGAGAACTGATGTTTCAATTTACCCCTCTGCTAAATAAATATTAAAACTATCATGTGACTTCATGTAATCAGGCTGAACATTTCTACAATTACTAGATGTATTAGACGTAAGTATTTTCTTTAGTTAAACCACCCATGTTAGAAATGTTTTCTGTAGAATTTATAAACAACTATCAATGCAGACAATTTAATAAGCCTGGGGATGATTTACTTACAGTAAACATTTATCAAATTGTACATTTGTGCTATCAACAATTAATAAGCAAATATGTGAAAATAGTTTCTGTCTTCTATGAAGTTAGATATTTGATGGTTAAAACCCCTATAAATCATAGTTTCATATGGGAAAAAATAATTGAAATACAGTGTAAATTTAAATAATTTATTAAGTATAGCAAATAATTGAAATATGGTGGACTAAATTTTGTCATAGAAATATGTGCAAGTTATAGTAGTGGCTCACATGAGAGGTAATCAATTCTGCTAATAGTAGCAGAATGAGTGCAGTGGAACATGAAAAACTTGAGGAGATAACAGTTGAGGTGGGTTTCCATAGATGCATAATAGTTCAAGAGCAAGATTTGGTGGGGAGGCACTATTCAAGACAGGGACTAAGTTCAAAATCCAAGACGTATGCTGGGACACACCTCTGACAGGTTGGCATAAAGGAGGCTTAATCAAACTATTTTTCTTCTTCTGAAACAGAAGCAATAATTTTCATTTACATTTGACATATCCCGAGGTAATATTAACATTAGGGAAAGTTACTCTTTTCCATCTTTCCACATTCTTGCAGGACCATAAAATCTGAATTTTCCAGTATTTTTAATAAGAGGGAAGAAACCTCTCTTTTTCTTCTCTTTTTCATCTCCCAAGAGATCCTCCTCTCATGACTACAGTTGAATAGGTGGTTTCTATTGGAAGACATTCAGGAATTCAAGGTGCATGTCCATAAATGGACTTTTTTTGTTGTTGTTCAGAGCTGGACCTTGAATGATGCATCCTTCTCTCTGTTGTAACCATGAATAATGCACCCTTCATGCTATAGCCTTTAACGATTCACCCTTCTTATTGTAACCTTGAATGATTCACCCTTTATGGTGTAGCCTTGAGTGACGCACCCTTCATGTTGTAGCCTTCAATGATGCACACTCCATGTTATAGCCTTGAATGATATACCCTTTATGCTGCAGCCTTTCTCTTATGGGGAAAAGCCTGCAGATATCCTGCTGCTTAACTGACAAGTGTGGTGAGAAATAAGTAGAAATCTAAAGAGGGGAAGACCATTTTGGACACTTATCTGCAAGGCAGATCCAACACACTTTTCCAGTAGTCAAGCTACTTCTAATTTTGTTCAGTATCAAAATGAGAAACAGGCCTGATTCTCCAGCACTCTTGTCAACACAACTTCCCCCCATATTTATATATATACACACACATATATATCTTTATATATATACACACATATATATCTTTATATATATATATTTATATATATATCTTTTTGCATATATACATATATATGTATCTTTATTTCCTTTGAAATAAAGATAAATATAGCTGATTTCTTTGGCTTCGACACTTACTATTTGCATGACTAAGGGAAGCTAGTTAACCTTTCTGTGACTCATTTCCTTGTCCATAAAATGGGAATATTAATTGTACATGTCTTATGGATTGGTGTGTGAATTCAGTTAGCGAGTGTAGAATATAACTTATAGATCAAAGTAGAGTAAATGGAAAGGGCTCAACTATGGTGTTGCTACTGCCATTGTTATTACAGGCACACAGTTCGAGCTATAATCATTTCAAGGGAAATTCTTATGTGTCAGTTCTGGATCGAGGTCTGAGATTCTGCATTTCAAACAAACTTCCAGGAATGCTGCTGCTTCTTGGTCCACACTTGGAGAAATAAGTCAGCAGAGAGTCCTCTCGTTTCCTATTGTACCATGTCTGTCTTTTGTCTCCTGCTTATTGGCCTCTGTAAGGAACTCACAGCTGCTATAATAAAGTACCAAAAACTGGGTGGCTTAAAACAACAGAAACTTACTTTCTCACAATTCTGGAGGCTAAAAATTCAAAATCAAGGTGTCAGCAGGGTCAGATTCCTTCCAAAGCCTTTAGGAGAGGACCTTTCCTTGCTCCTCCTAGGTTTCTGGTTAAATCTAGGTGTTCTTTGCCTTATGGCAGCGTGACTCTAATTTATGCCTCCATCTTCACCCTCACATGGCCTTCTCTCTCATGTGTTTGTGTCTTTTCTCTTCTTCTTCTATGAACATGAGTTATATTGGATTAAGGCTCACCCTAATTTAGTATGAACCCATCTTAACTTGATTATATCTGCAAAGACTCTATTTCCAAATGAAGTCAGACTCACAGGTATTGGGGGTTTGATATTGAACATATCTTCTGGGAGGAGACACAACTTAATCATTAATATCCACTTTCTTTTTTCCTTATTAAATGTTTAATTTTTTTGTTTTCATTAAAACTGTTGTTCGATTATGGGTGCTTCACATAAAAGGTTGGAAACTTAAAAATTTGTCTCTGACCCCTCCTGGTTGGAAAGGCCTCTGTTGTACATTTATGCTAGCCTAGGCCATACCACTTTCTGTCTTCAGTACAGCCATCTTAGTTTATTCAAGTGACACAGATTTTCCAGAACACAGTATTCATGATCTTTTAAAGCATTTTTCTTCAAAGACTTTGATCTGGCAATAAATGTTACTATGTAATTCTCATGACATAAATTAGGCATAACTTGGATCTCCTCTTCTTCTGCTCATTCATTTGTCTGAATCATCACTATTATCTTTTTTATATTCCTTTACCGTTCTCCATAATGCTTTTCCAAGAAACTGGTTTATTCCACAATTTTATTGCAGAGGCAGCTGCAGGATATCATAATCTTATCTTTATACGAAGGAAGAATTGCCTAATCCCTCAAGTAAACTAAAAATGTTTTATACAGTCATTTCTCATTCATCCAATGTTCCAGGCAGTCCCAGTCCAAGACTGCCCCTTCACACACACAACAACTCTTCACAAGACTTCACTGTCCTTCAGACTCTCCTGCAGCACAGACATTCGAGGTTGCTGAGTCGACATTGCAGTTATTTCACTCTTGATTTTGCTGCTCAATTTTAAGTTTCCACACTTATTGCTAAAACATTCCTTCTAGTGGATCTGTTTATGTATTCAAGCACACCATCTGTCACAATTATTTCAAATCACAGGTCTGTGACAGACTGTCAATTTCACACCACAAAGTATAATAGTGGAAAACAAAGTAAAATCAAGAAAGGGAGAACACTAAACTTATTAAAACCATATACAAGCATACGCATTCAGGAAACTAAAACAACCTTCAAAGAAGTTGAACAATTTTGAGCCAAAAGAAAGGGCATATGCACACCCTACCCCAGTATAAGATAACCAGAAAAGGACTGGGTGAGTTGCCTCCTGAGTATTATGACTGCCATCAATCACTTAGGCATTGGAGATCAGGAGACTCTTCCCAGGCCACACATTCTGCAGTGACTGTGAGGGCTGAATGAATGCTTCCAGGCCATCAGGAACAAGCATAGAAACACAAATCAATTTTAAAATACACTCAAAAATGTCAAAATAATCCAACTTTTTTGTCTTGATCAGATATATCTACTAGCACATATTACTTCATTTTTTCAGCCAATATTTATTAATAACCTACTGTGTGCTTGACAGTGTTCTAGTGGCAGAGACACAGCAGTGCATAATGCCTTGCCCTCTGAAGCAGATGTTGCAGCAGGAGGAGACATTCCAGGACATGACAATTAAAGTGGAGGAATGTCAAGCAGAACTGGGGAATAAGGGATGTGAAGGGGGTGAGACTTGCTATTTTATATAGGATGGTCGGAAAAAGGACTTATCAGGAGTGACATTTGAGCAGGGAGATGAAGAACTGAAGGGAGCAAGCCAAGAAAAGAGGCCCTGAATTTGGAAAATACATGGCACGTTCCAACAAGAGCAGAGAGGACAAACGTGAGCAGAGTAAAGTGAGCAAGAAGAGATAATATATGATACAAGGTCAGAAAGGTAATGACAATCGCATCCTGTAGGACTTTTTAGGCCATTGTAAAGATGAGCTTTTACTCTGAGTAAGACAGAGAGCTATTAGAGGGGTCTCGGTAGAGGAGTGACTTGATTCAACTGTCTTTGAGAGGATCCCTTTGCGTGTATAGACTGTAAGGTAACAGGAATAGGCCAAGAGAGAATATTTCGGATGCTAGTGCAATAATCAGGTGAGAGATGATGAAGACTTTGACCTGGATAATAGTAGAAAAATTGTTGAGAAGGGATCAAAATATGGGGTTTGTTTTGATGGTAGAGAGGCCAGGGATGGCTGAATGATCAGATGGGGCATGAGAGAGAAAGAAAAGAAACAGAGATGACTTCAGGAATTTTGGCCTGGGCCACTGGAAGGATGAAGTCACCATTTACTGAGATGGTAATGACTGGGAGGTTGAGCTGGAAGAACTGAGAATCAAATATCTGGTTTTGAATCTGTTCTTTTTGAGATGCATATTCAACTTCCATATGGAGGTGTCAAGGAGGATTTAGATCTAGAATTTTGGAGCTCAAGGGAAAGGGTTGAGCTGTAGACATAAATTCTAGAGATGCCGGAATATAGATTGTGATCCTTCTTTATCAGCACAGAAATGACTTGACTTTGTCCAAACTAAGCAATCATACTGTACATGTTAGCAACACATTTTACAGGGCCAATTTGGCCTTTTGCAATGTTCTGTGGTTTCTAAGATAAATAAACATATTATATGTTTCCCTCTGGATGCCTTTGCTATGATCCTGTCAGCATTTCCAA